AGGCTGAGGTGCAAGGATTGCTCGAGCCTGGGAAGGTTGGGGCTGCAGTGAGCTATGATCGCACTACTGCATTCCAGCCTGGGCGACCCTGTCTCAAAAACAAAAACAAAAGAGAGATGAAGAGAGAAAGGAGGAAGGACCCAAAGAAGGGGCCAGAAGCAGAGAGAGGCCAGGCACAGTGGCTCACGCCTGTAATCCCAACACTTTGGGAGGCCAAGGCAGGAGGGTCGCTTGAGTCCAGGAGTTCCAGACCAGCCTGGGCAACCTAGTGAGACCCTATCTCTGTTTTTTTTTAATTAAATATAAAAAATACAACACTCCCACTCCATAGCAAGACCCCATTTCTACAAAAAATACAAAAATTAGCCAGGCATGGTAGTGTGCACCTGTAATCCCAGCTACTCAGAAGGCAGAGGTGGGAGGATAGCTTGAGCCCAGGCTACAGTGAGCTGTTTTCCCCACCGTACTCCAGCCTGGGTGAAAAGTGAGACCCTGTCTCAAAAAGAAACAAATATATAAATAAAATAAAGAAACACAGAGAGAGGGAGGATAGAGACCCCAGGAGGCAGGAGGACAGAGACCCAGAGGAGGGAGAGACTCTGCTGAGATAAGGGGACAGAGATGGGGAGTAGCAGGAAGGTGGGGACAAAGACCCAGAGAGGAGGAACAAGAGACCCAGGGCAGGAAATGGGAGACACAGCTGGATGCAGAGATGGGAGAGCTTAGCAGGCCATGAGGTCAGAGTGTCTGTGAGGTCAGCTGCTGTCCAGGGTCAGCCCTGAGGTCCCCATGCCCAGAGGTGGGTTCCAGTAGATCAGGGGTCCCTTTAGATCCCCCAGCGCCTGAGACATGGAGACCTGGGAGGGACTGCCCCATGAGTCCTTGGTGCCCACAAATTCCAAGGCCCCTCAGGTACCAGAGCATGTGTCCCAGTGGAGCAGGTGAGGGAGACAGGGACAGAGAGAGAGACAGAAAGCCACCTTACATGAAGCGGGAGTGGGTGGAGCCCCACCCCTGGAACTTCCTCTTTTGGGGTTCTTCCTTTCTCTCTCAGCTCTCCGTCTCTCTTTCTCTCTCAGCCTCTTTCTTTCTCCCTGTCTCCCCCACTGTCAGCACCTCTTCTGTGTGGTGAGTGGACCGCTTACCCCACTAGGTGAAGATGTCAGCCCAGGAGAGCTGCCTCAGCCTCATCAAGTACTTCCTCTTCGTTTTCAACCTCTTCTTCTTCGTGAGTTGCCTCATGGCTACCCAGCCGGGGCCCCCACCCCCGTATCCGCATCTCCTCTCCCCAGGTCCTCGGCAGCCTGATCTTCTGCTTCGGCATCTGGATCCTCATTGACAAGACCAGCTTCGTGTCCTTTGTGGGTGAGGGGGGCTGGGGCAGGTGGGAGGGCCTCCAGCTCATCATCACTCCCCTCACCTCTCCCAGGCTTGGCCTTCGTGCCTCTGCAGATCTGGTCCAAAGTCCTGGCCATCTCAGGAATCTTCACCATGGGCATCGCCCTCCTGGGTTGTGTGGGGGCCCTCAAGGAGCTCCGCTGCCTCCTGGGCCTGGTGAGTGCACCATCCCTCTCCGTCCCTAGGAAGGTCAGCCTGATCTCTCCACTCTGCTCCCCAGTATTTTGGGATGCTGCTGCTCCTGTTTGCCACACAGATCACCCTGGGAATCCTCATCTCCACTCAGCGGGCCCAGGTGAGCTTCCTGCAGTGGCCACCACCCACCCCGATAAGGCCCAGCCTCACTGGTGGCCTCTCAGCTGGAGCGAAGCTTGCGGGACGTCGTAGAGAAAACCATCCAAAAGTACGGCACCAACCCCGAGGAGACCGCGGCCGAGGAGAGCTGGGACTATGTGCAGTTCCAGGTAAGCCCCCCTCCTCCAGTTCCCTCCCGGACCCCGGTCCCTCTGACTCGTATCCCTCTCCCAGCTGCGCTGCTGCGGCTGGCACTACCCGCAGGACTGGTTCCAAGTCCTCATCCTGAGAGGTAACGGGTCGGAGGCGCACCGCGTGCCCTGCTCCTGCTACAACTTGTCGGCGACCAACGACTCCACAATCCTAGATAAGGTGATCTTGCCCCAGCTCAGCAGGCTTGGACACCTGGCGCGGTCCAGACACAGTGCAGACATCTGCGCTGTCCCTGCAGAGAGCCACATCTACCGCGAGGTGGGCAGGGGTTCGGAGCATAAACCTGTCGAGAATCCCTTTAACTTTTCCCTACACCCCCCAGGGCTGCGCGCAGGGCCTCCAGAAGTGGCTGCACAACAACCTTATTTCCATAGTGGGCATTTGCCTGGGCGTCGGCCTACTCGAGGTGATCTGGCCCCGCCCCCACCCGCGATCGGCTTGGCTGCGATCTCCCTCCCCTTTCTCCGCAGATGACTGTCATGGTGCTGAGCGTACAGCTACAGCGCAGGGCACTCCGCCGGAAATGCGAGCCGCACGTGCCGGGCGCTGGGGATTCGAGCCCCGGGCCCAGCCTGATCGCTGACGGCGGCGGCGGGCACAGCGGCAGTCTGTGGGGTGGCTGGGGCATGGCGGGTGCCTGCCCCAACTGGGGAGACAAGGCACCGCAGGGCAAGCTGCCCATGGCCCTGGGGCTCTGGCCGCTGTGGGTTCAAGACGAGGACCAGCCTGACACTGGAAGTGCGGGCGCAGAATTAGAGGAGGCACAATTAGAGGCTGAGGCAGAGGGGGAAGACAGATGAGCCTCCAAAATAAAGGACCCTGGGCTTGCTTCCGACCTTACTCCTTCTCAGCCTCTACCCCCACTTGTAGCAGCTATTCCCGCCTCATCAGCCAGCCCTGCGGCAGTTCCCGTCGAGCCCCGCCCTTTTCTACCTATCCCCTTCTCCAGCCCCTTCCCGCCCAATTCACGGCCCCACCCCTGACCTTTCTCGCCCGGGTGGGCATCACCCCCGTCTCGCCAGCACCCCTTCGACTTCTCTGACCTCATCTCCTTTCTCTATAGCTCGGGTTCATGACGCTCTCGATATTCCTGTGCAGAAACCTGGACCACGTCTACAACCGGCTCGCTCGATACCGTTAGGCCCCGCCCTCCCCAAAGTCCCGCCCCGCCCCCGTCACGTGCGCTGGGCACTTCCCTGCTGCCTGTAAATATTTGTTTAATCCCCAGTTCGCCTGGAGCCCTCCGCCTTCACATTCCCCTGGGGACCCACGTGGCTGCGTGCCCCTGCTGCTGTCACCTCTCCCACGGGACCTGGGGCTTTCGTCCACAGCTTCCTGTCCCCATCTGTCGGCCTACCACCACCCACAAGATTATTTTTCACCCAAACCTCAAATAAATCCCCTGCGTTTTTGGTAAAATAGCTTTATCCTCTGTCAGAACACAAACAAAC